TTCAGCAGAAGAGGATAATATGAGTAAACATTGGCAGTAAGAACAAACACAGCAGTATCACTGTCTGCGTCTGGCCTCCTCCTGTGCTCAGTCACAGGTCTCTCCCACCGCCCTCTATGATAGCAATCATAAACAACATGTAGAAGGGCTTTACAGTTCACAGACCTCAGTTCCCCTCAGCGGCACTTCCTTGCAGGGTTTCTTTATGCACTGGATGACCCTGGTTCCACATAAATGAAAACTGGGCTTAAAGGACACATCCATGTCCTGGGAGCTGTACAGACTTAAAGAAAAACCTAGATAGGGGCAAAAATTGGGGCAGGCGGTGGGGGTGGGGGGTGGGGGGTGGGGGGGGGGAAGAAGTGGTCGAGAGAGTCATCTAATAGGTCACCAATGTTGCTTCTGGGAGGTTGCCGGAGGGTTGGCTCCTTTCAGCCAGGTTTAGGGCCAGGTCTGGACACACTCAGGAGGCCGGTGGCTGAAGGGCAGAGGGCAGGGTGGAGGCCCAAGTGAGGCCAAGGAAGGAGTGGATGCCGCTGGGGCTGGCACTTCCTTGGCTTCTCAGCGTCCTGGCAACCAAGAAAAGATTCCAGGAGTCGACTGGTGGCACCAATGCGAGAAGCCCCGGGCGGATGAAAGAAGCTGACCCGTGCGAACCCCCCACCCCCTCCACAAAACCAGGAGATTCCTGCCCAAGAGCAAGAGATGGAATTCCCCTAACGGAGGAAGCTGCCGACCTAAGGGCTGGGACTGGCAGCGCGCCCTCTCCGGGAGCTTCAGGTCTGGGGCAGCCTGTGCAGGCGCGGGTGGAGGCCCGGGCGCGTCCCTGGGGGCGGGAGCCAGGGGCGGCCAGCAGGTGGGGCCTGGGAGCTGGACTCCGCCCCCCGCTCCCTCCCCGTTGGTCCGCTGCCGCTCAGCACCGGCCCCTCTCCCGAGCCGGAGCGCGATTGGTGGCAGCGCTTGTCGCTCGGAGGGGGCCGGGCCGCTCTGCTTCGCGGCTCTCCCCGCCGCCGCTGCCGCTGCCGCTGTTCTCCTAGCAGCGCGGGCCGGTCGGACCGCCAAGGCAGCCGGCGCTGGCGATGGGAAGCGGCGTGGCCGCCGACACAGGCAGTGGCAAAGTTTCCCAGACGTACACATCTGGACGCGCGGCTGCCGGCTACCCGTGACCCCTCTAGGAAGGGTTCAGGGATTTTTAATTTGGAAAAAAATCCACCTGGTTTCCTTTGTCAAGGTCTCTCCGGGTGGCCAGCGGCAGGAGCTGCAAACTTGGGCACGGCGGCTACACCGGCAGCGGACCGGGCTTTGGAGAACCTCGGGACTCAGGTGCTGAGGTGCCCAGCGGCTCCGGACGTGCTACGGGGTGCGAGCGCGGGGGAGTTCGGGGCGCACGACAAGGAAGGGCCCCCGGGAGCTCTATATGGAGGAAGGAGCCCAGAATGGTGTGCACCAGGAAGACCAAAACTTTGGTGTCCACTTGCGTGATCCTGAGCGGCATGACTAACATCATCTGCCTGCTCTACGTGGGCTGGGTCACCAACTACATCGCCAGCGTGTATGTGCGGGGGCAGGAGCCGGCGCCCGACAAGAAGCTGGAGGAAGACAAAGGGGACACTCTGAAGATTATTGAGCGGCTGGACCACCTGGAGAATGTCATCAAGCAGCACATTCAAGGTACGGGCGCCCCGGAAACTTGGGTCGCCCATGACCCACTGTCTCCTGTTCCTTCTTTCTCCAGAGGCTCCTGCCAAGCCTGAGGAGGCAGAGGCCGAGCCCTTCACAGACTCCTCTCTGTTTGCACACTGGGGCCAGGAGCTCAGCCCCGAAGGCCGGCGCGTGGCCCTGAAGCAATTCCAGTACTACGGCTACAACGCCTACCTCAGCGACCGCCTGCCCCTGGACCGGCCCCTGCCTGACCTCAGACCCAGTGGGTGAGCAGAGTCAGTGACTGGGCCCTTGTCGACACAAATCTAAGCGCTTGGCTGTTCTTTGCAGGTGCCGTAACCTCTCATTTCCTGACAGCCTGCCAGAGGTGAGCATCGTGTTCATCTTCGTCAATGAAGCGCTTTCAGTGCTGCTGCGCTCCATCCACTCGGCCATGGAACGCACGCCCCCACATCTGCTCAAGGAGATCATTCTGGTGGATGACAACAGCAGTAACGGTGAGTGTCGGAGCTTCCCAGGGCCCAGGCCCCCCATGCTAAGGCTGCATTTTCTCCCTGACAGAGGAACTGAAGGAGAAGCTGACCGAATATGTGGACAAGGTGAACAGCCAGAAGCCAGGCTTCATCAAAGTCGTGCGTCACAGCAAGCAGGAAGGCCTCATCCGCTCCAGGGTCAGTGGCTGGAGGGCGGCCACTGCCCCTGTGGTGGCACTCTTTGATGCCCACGTGGAGTTCAATGTGGGCTGGTAAGTGCCCCTTGGGAGAGGAGGAGGAGTCCTTACCCTCTCTGGCTGTCTCCTCTCTGCCCAGGGCTGAACCTGTACTCACCCGCATCAAGGAGAACCGGAAGCGGATCATCTCGCCATCCTTTGATAACATCAAATATGACAACTTTGAGATAGAAGAGTACCCGCTGGCTGCCCAGGGCTTTGACTGGGAGCTGTGGTGCCGCTACCTAAATCCCCCCAAGGCCTGGTGGAAGCTGGAGAACTCCACAGCGCCAATCAGGTAAAGCAAACCTTTACCTGTGGGTCTCTCCGGACAGCCCTTCTGCTCTCCCCTGCCCCTGCAGGAGCCCTGCCCTCATTGGCTGCTTCATTGTGGACCGGCAGTACTTCCAGGAGATCGGCCTGCTGGACGAAGGCATGGAAGTCTACGGGGGCGAGAATGTGGAGCTTGGGATCAGGGTGAGTGGGGTTTCTCACTCAAACTGCTCGGCTAAAGACTCATGTACATGTATGTTTATTGCAGCACTATTTACAATAACAAAGACATGGAACCAACCCAAATGCCTGTCAATGATAGCCTGGATAAAGAAAATGTGGTACATATACACCATGGAATACTATGCAGCCATAAAAAGGAATGAGAACCCGTCCTTTGTGGGGACATGGATGAAGCTGGAAGCCATCATCCTCAGCAAACTAACACAGGAACAGAAAACCAAACACCACATGTTCTCACCCATAAGTGGAAGTTGAACACTGAGAACACATGGACACAGAGAAGGGAACAACACACATGAAGGCCTGTAGGGGGTTGGGGGTTGAGGGAAGGGAACTTAAAGGATGGGTCCATAGGTGCAGCAAACCACCATGGCACATGTATACCTATGGAACAAACCTGCATGTTCTGCACTCGTATCCCATTTTTAGAAGAAATAATGAAAAAAAAATTAAGGAAAAAAGAGAAAAAACTCTTTATTATGGACAATATCGAATATATACAAAAACAGTGAGATAGTAAAATAAATCCCGTTGCAGTTGTTACCTTGTTTCAGTATTGTCAACTTATGGCCAATTTGGTTTCATCTTTACCTCTGCCTAATCCCCCACCTAACTCTAGTTATTTTGAGGGAAATCCCAGACATCATATCATTTCATCAAAAATATTTCAGTATGTATCCAAAATAGATAAGGACTTTTAAAGAACCATGGCCACAATGCTATTTTCAGTCCTAAAAGAGTTGAAAAGAATACTGTAATACTGTCAAATATTCTAGTATACACATTTTTCTAATTCTCTCATAAGTTTTTGTTTTGATATACAATTTCTTTGCTTGAATCAAGATTCAGTTGGTTAATTTGTCTTTCCAGTCTCCATAATCTACTGAATATCTTTCTCCATCTCTTTTTCCCCCCCTCTTGTAATTTCGTTTTTGAAGAGATCAGGTCATTTTTCCTGCAGAGATTCTCACAGTCTAGATTTTCTTGATTACATTCCCCTGATGTCATTTAACAGGTCCTTCTGTCCCATACATTTCATCTAAATTGGTAGTTAAATCTAGAGACTTAGGCTTAATTTTGTAGCAAGAATATTTCATAGACAGTATGTGTGTTCCTCCATCATGAGGTACACGATGTCTACTTGTGTTCCCATTTGTGATGCTAACCATCATTGCTGATTATTGCCTAGATTCAGTAATTCCTTAGGGGTTACCAAATAGTAATATTTTAATTTTATTTCTCTTTCCTCATTTATTAACTGAAATACTTCTTGTAGAGACATTTACAATAATCCATTCCTTGGTTGCCCAGAAGTACAAATAAATTCATTTGGAAAAGTCAGGATAAATAGTTCTTTCTATAATAGCTTTCAAAATAATGAATTGATTCTCAACCACCCTCCAAAGGGGACCAATTAGTTTTTTACTATCCCTGTGAACTTATGGGTTTAAACATATTTGATGTATTTCAATTAATTATCCTTACATACATTTAATATCCTTATTGACTTGTAAATTTTCCACCTTTGTCCATTGGGAGCCTGTTGACATTTGTCCATGGGTCCTTTTGACTCTTTAATGGCTTCCCTGCCATGAGGAGGGTTCCAGGCTCATCTTACACATTTCCTGCTCCAGACTTGTAATTAGCTACTTCCCTAAGGAACCCAGCTTACTGTGAGTGAGAAATGGTATTTAAAACCACAATCTGGGCACTGGGCATGCTCATTGCTACTGGGTTGGTCCATGTTTCTAGGTCTTTTCAGTAGTCAGAGCTAGAAATTATTATTGTTATTATTATTATAGAGCTAAAATATTTCAGGCATTCATGATGATCTTTCTCATTCAAACTTAGGACAACAGAATTTTACTTCATCAATTTTACATCCATATTTCCTTTCTTTCATGACAAAATTTCTGGTTCTTAATGACAACAACATAGGTACCTGTTTATTTTATTCCCCAGAATGCTCAAGACTGTTTCAGCATATTAATGACAATGCTACCACCAATGATATGATAAATGGTTTAATTTATTTTGCATTTCTTCTTTAGATTTTATCCCACTAGGATGTACAGTCAAATTCCTATTATCCACACTTATCTAGAAGTGTTCCTCTCTGTACGGTTGTCCTACCAACCTAAGAAGTATGATCAGTTGTTTCATTTTGCTTCTGACTTTTATATTTAAATGTTTATAGTCATATAAATTTTTATTTAGTTTATAAAAATGAGGTAAATATACAGTCCAAAGTCAAATCTACAAAATAAGGAACTTTCAGCGTTGTTCTCTTCATCCTGTTTTCTATTTCCAATGTAAACATTTATTTTTGTTTGTTTTACTTAATACTTTGAAAAAAGGCAAGAAAATGTGAATATATATTCGCAGGTCCCCTTTCTTAGATAAATGGTAGTATACTATGCACATTTTTATTATCTCACTTTTTTCTGAAGATTGTTCTATAACAGTATATAGAGATATTCCTCATTCCTTTCTTACGGTTGCATACTACTCAAATGCGTAAACATTTTATAGTTTGTTCTACCAATTTCCTTTTGAGAGCATAGTGCTATAATTAATAGTCTTTTGCATACTTTTTTCATATTTTTATTGGTTATCTTTTGGATAGATTCCTAGAAATGGAATTGCGAAGTCAAAGGGTAAATGCATACGTAACTTTGCTAGACATCATCAAATATCCCTCCAGAGGGGTAGTATTTCAGAGGGGTAATATTTTTCCCACCAGGAATGATGAAGGTGCCTGTCTTCTCACAGCCATACCAACAAAGTATGTTGTGGAATATTTTTTTTAACCAATCTGACCGATGAGAAAGGCCTTTCAGGGTAGTTTTAATTTGCATTTCTCTTATTAAGAACTAGGTTGAAGAGATTTTCATATGATTAAGGCTATTTGCATTTCTTTTTTCTGTAAGCTGTTCGTATCTTTGGCCCACTTTCCTATAGGGTTGTTAGTCTTCTCTCTATTTTTAGAATATCTTTACACATTAGAGATGGTAATACTTTGCCCATCATACAAATTGCAAGTATTTTCTCCCAGTTTATTACTTGTCTTGATTTTACTTCTCGTGTTTGTTTGTTTGTTTGTTTTGCCATCCAAAGGCTGCTTTTTTCGTGTTTTTTCTGTTTAATGTAAGCAAACTTTTTTTCTTCTTGCTTCCAGATTTTAATCATAGAAAATCTTACCCACTCTCAGGTTATAAAGAAATTCACTTATGTTTTCTTCTAATACTTACATGACTATATTTTTTACATTTTAGTCTCCGATTCATTCAGAATTGATCCTGCAGTTTGGTGTGAGGAATGGATCCAATGTCTTATTTTTCTATATGGTCAACCAGTTATCGTAACACCTTCTATTCAAAATAATATCTTTCCTCACTGTTTTGCAAAACTACCTTTATTGTACAATAAATTGCCACATACTTTTGGGTCTGTTTCTGGATTTTCTATTTTGGTTTCATTGATCTGTTGGTC